ATGGAGATAGATTATTTATTATATAATTAACCAAACTAATGTCAAATGCCCAAGTTGCAATACCGCACATCCTAGGGTGTGTTCATGCAATTCAATGGAGGAGAAGGTCTTTCAGAGACAGATGGACCTGAAATGATAAATATGTGGGTAAAGACTCTGGACTTGAGTGTCATTGTCCAGCCATGTTTCACAGGTGTGACTTGTCAGGGAAGGACCAGAGTTCCTTGTGCTCTCAGAGGAGAGGGGTCACACAGGTCCTCTCTGGTTCCCAGGAAAGGTAATCGCACTAATCTTTATGATCTCCATGAGACTATCCTCCAGTGCTGACCTGTTATAGAGTTTTTGTCTGAAGTTGTCACTGCAATCCCTGATCCACATATTTTCATTCAGAAGTGTTTAGAGGCCAGGACACATCTTCAAGGTCACACATTGAGAAGGATGGAGATATGTCTCACTACCTTCTCCTGAGATCTCAGACAGAATCCCAAATTTCAAAAGGACACAGAAGGACAGCTCTCAGGTGCTTTTTAAAATGACCCACTTCCAGGGACAGGGAGCTTCCCTCTAACCATGATGGGTGTTCTGAACTACAATAAACACTGGATGGATCCAGGATTGTTTGAAGTCACTGTCATTATTACATTCAGCTGTTGTTTCAATGTGTCTGAAGTAGTAAATGACAATTTAGATGACCTGGGTGTGTGGTTGGTTTTATATGAATCTTTAAGGGTTGAACAGTATTGACCCTATTCCACAATCTGTCCTTGATCCATGATCACACTCATCTCTCAGACAAGCTCCTTCAGCACATCTCTTTACCTGGAAGAAGAGCACTCTGGGCTTGGCGAGGGGAGGCCCCAAGAAGAGAACTGAGTTCTCAAAGGGCACAGCCAGCATTCTACTCCCAGGGTGAGCCCAAAAGACCGGCGCCTCTCTCATCCCTTTTCACTGCTCCGTACAAAGGCACCACCCACATGCAAATCCTCACTTAGGCGCCCACAGGAAGCCACAACACATTTCCTTAAATTCAGGTCCAACTCATAAGGGAAATGCTTTCTGAGAGTCATGGACCTCCTGTGCAAGAACATGAAGCACCTGTGGTTTTTCCTCCTGCTGGTGGCAGCTCCCAGATGTGAGTGTCTCAGGGATCCAGACGTGAAGATACCAGGGCTCACCGTGGGTTTTTCTGTTCACAGGGGTCCTGTCCCAGGTGCAGCTGCAGGAGTCGGGCCCAGGACTGGTGAAGCCTTCGGAGACCCTGTCCCTCACCTGCACTGTCTCTGGTTACTCCATCAGCAGTGGTTACTACTGGGGCTGGATCCGGCAGCCCCCAGGGAAGGGGCTGGAGTGGATTGGGAGTATCTATCATAGTGGGAGCACCTACTACAACCCGTCCCTCAAGAGTCGAGTCACCATATCAGTAGACACGTCCAAGAACCAGTTCTCCCTGAAGCTGAGCTCTGTGACCGCCGCAGACACGGCCGTGTATTACTGTGCGAGAGACACAGTGAGGGGAGGTGAGTGTGAGCCCAGACACAAACCTCCCTGCAGGGAGGCTGAGGGGACCGGCGCAGGTGCAGCTCACGGCCAGCAGGGGGCGCGCGGAGCTCACGGAATACAAGGCCGGGTCAGGAGCAGGTGCAGGGTGAGCGGGGCTTGCTCATCTTCTCAGAGATCATCATCTCCCTCCTCGCCAGCACCTCAGCTTTCCGTAGAGGTCCTCTTTCTTTATTGTCTGTGGTTCTACTTCCTCACATCCTTGTGCCAGGAAAGAAAGGAGTAAGGCAAATTTTCCTGTTACAATTGAAGTTTCACCAATTACTAAAAACTTTCCTGCAAGTACCTGCACAGCCCATTATACCTTATTTATATATATATATTCTAATGCTTCTCACCATCTCTTGATTTGTGTCATCAATTTAATTGTGCCCTTTTTGAAATTCATATGCTGAAACTTTAAATCCAATGGATCTATATCGGAATTTTAATGGTATAATTAACGTTAAATGTGGTCATAAGTGAGACCCTAATGCAATAGACCTGTTGTCTTTATAAGAAGAGGAAGAGACACCAGAGACCTCTCACTTCTCACATGCACACAGAGAAGAGGCCACGTGGAGACATAGTGCACTAGAAGGTGGGCCTCTGCAAGCCAGGAAGAAGCCGCACCAAGAACCAACCCTGCCAGCACCTTGATCTTCTACATTCAGACTGCAGAATTGTAAGAAAATCAATATTTGTTGTTTAAGCCACCCACTCCTTTTGTCTTCTTACGAAGACCCAGACAGGCTAATACCACACAACTCTGTTAGCTCCATCTCCTGGAGGGAGAAGCAGCCCCCTGAGGCTGGGCACATCGCTCAGATTTTCACATGAATTAGGCAAAAACAGTAGCTCTCATATAAAAACTGTCACGTCCCTGTTGGGACAAGGTCTTTTAAACAAACCCTGGGGCTTTGTCACAAATGTTGCATTTTATCCTTTATTAGGACTTAACTAATTGACAATGAGTACCAGCTGGATGGAAACTGACCACTGACCATCTTCTGCTGTCTCCTTATTATATCACAGAAAACCACAGCAACATTACTCTATGTCTTCAACTTTCTAAATTTGTACTGAATCTATTGCTAAATGAGGAGCTACATGGGGTCTGAGTTTTGTTATCTTCTTCCCAGTCTTCCCCAATTACCAAGCACAGAAGATACTTTCAGTGAAATTTAGCTGTCAATGCCCCCAACACCACATCATGTTTTAAGGTCCAAGGACTTTCTTTGGGGGGCTATTGAAAACACTTTTGAATGGAAAATCCTAAAGCATACAACAGCTGAAAGAATGGCCCCTGTGCACGTGAAGGCTGAAGGGATGGATGATAGGGTACGTTCCTCCAAGGTGTTCCTGGGCATGTGATGGTTGGATACCTCATGCATACGAAAACAAGGACTGAACTGAGATAGAAACAAGGGCCATATCCTATAGGAAAACAAGAAAAAAACGGGCATCCCTGAAGAGAGTTAATTAGACTTGGTGGGTTTAAGATGAATTTTTTTCCAAAGTTTTTTAATGTTCTAAGCTAAATATGAATATTTTCAATAAACTGCAAATTAAAAGGAGAATGAATTTAGAAGTTTAGACAGAAAAAAGC